CCCATGCTGCCACCCGCACGAGGAACCAGGTGTCCCCGCCCATGCTCTGCCCTGAGGCTCAGCCTCCATCAGTTCTCATCAGGGCGATGCCAGGCCCCCAGGCCGGGCCCTAGGCCCAGTCTTGCCCTCTGATGCCACCTGCTCAGCTCCAGGGCCCAGGTGTGCTGGCGCCTGTGTGCAGGGGTGGCCCAGTGTGAGGACAGCAGGTAGCTACCCCTCCCCTGTACACAGCCCAAGTGACCAACACAGATGTCGACTGGGCCTTCACTGAGCCTTCTTAGCCATCCCCTGGGACCCGGCGAGCACCCGCACCCCAGCCTCTGGCTACACCATGGGGCACAGGCCTGCTCCCCCAGCCTCTCCTCTACTTGGTCACATTGCCCATTGGGTTTTTTTCTTTTTTTTTGTTTTTTTTCCTTTTTTGAGACAGTCTCACTGTCACAAGGCTGGAGTGTAGTGGCGCAATCTCGTCTCACTGCAACCTCCGCCTCCCGGGTTCACACCATTCTCCTGCCTCAGCCTCCCAAGTAGCTGGGAATACAGGTGTGCGCCACCACGCCTGGCTAATTTTTTGTATTTTTAGTAGAGACGGAGTTTCACCATGTTGGCCAGGATGGTCTTGATCTCTTGACCTCGTGATCCATCCGCCTCAGCCTCCCAAAGTGCTGGGATTACAGGCGTGAGCCACCATGCCCGGCCTGCCCAGGGGTTTTCAAACCATGAAAAGATCAAGTGAATTCTTTGCAGAGCACAAGAGACTCAGCTGGGGCTCAAACCCGGGGATGCTGGACTCAGCCCCTGGAGGCCCCTGCCCAAGCCTGGGCCTGGAGGAGAAAGGCAATGGTCGAAGGCCACCTGGGTTAGCCCGGCTCAGCTAAGGCCACAGCTGCTGCCATCCCAGGCTTCCTGGCCAGCCCTGCACCGACACATCTTGCCCACTCCCAGGGAAGGGATTATCGCCCCAAGGTCTCCAGATAACAGCAGGCACACAGGGCTATAACGGGGACCGGCAGACAGGCGTCCTACACCCCTGCCAGCGGCACCATGGCTTTCCTCTGGCTCCTCTCCTGCTGGGCCCTCCTGGGTACCACCTTCGGTGAGTGCCAGGCCCTGCGGAGGCCGAAGGGTGTACCCACCCCTCAGCCCACTCCCGCCCCCAGGCTGCGGGGTCCCCGCCATCCACCCTGTGCTCAGCGGCCTGTCCAGGATCGTGAATGGGGAGGACGCCGTCCCCGGCTCCTGGCCCTGGCAGGTGTCCCTGCAGGTGAGGGGGTTCTGCAAGGTGGGGGGCACCCTGGAGGTGCTGACCCTCCCCATCTTGCTCACAGGACAAAACCGGCTTCCACTTCTGCGGGGGCTCCCTCATCAGCGAGGACTGGGTGGTCACCGCTGCCCACTGCGGGGTCAGGTGAGGACCGGGCAGCCTTGGGCTCCGCTTCCGCATGTTCTCTCACCCACAACGCTCTGCCCAGGACCTCCGACGTGGTCGTGGCTGGGGAGTTTGACCAGGGCTCTGACGAGGAGAACATCCAGGTCCTGAAGATCGCCAAGGTACCCAGGCCCCGTGCAGCAGAGGGCAGGGCCCTCACCCCGGCACTCTGGCCCCCACCCCCAGGTCTTCAAGAACCCCAAGTTCAGCATTCTGACCGTGAACAATGACATCACCCTGCTGAAGCTGGCCACACCTGCCCGCTTCTCCCAGACAGTGTCCGCCGTGTGCCTGCCCAGCGCCGACGACGACTTCCCCGCGGGGACACTGTGTGCCACCACAGGCTGGGGCAAGACCAAGTACAACGGTGAGGGGCCGCGGGGCTGCCTCTGGGGTCTGCCAGGGGCCCTGACCCTCCTCCTGTCCTGCAGCCAACAAGACCCCTGACAAGCTGCAGCAGGCAGCCCTGCCCCTCCTGTCCAATGCCGAATGCAAGAAGTCCTGGGGCAGGAGGATCACCGACGTGATGATCTGTGCCGGGGCCAGTGGCGTCTCCTCCTGCATGGTGAGGCTGGCCCTGCCCAGGCCCTGGCCAGGAGGCCTAGAGATACTTCCTCTCCTTCCTGCAGGGTGACTCTGGAGGCCCCCTGGTCTGCCAGAAGGACGGAGCCTGGACCCTGGTGGGCATTGTGTCCTGGGGCAGCCGCACCTGCTCTACCACCACGCCCGCTGTGTACGCCCGTGTCGCCAAGCTCATACCCTGGGTGCAGAAGATCCTGGCCGCCAACTGAGCCCGCAGCTCCTGCCACCCCTGCCTTAAGATTTCCCATTAAATGCATCTGTTTAGAAGCCCTGACTGCACTGCCTGTGTCTGTGTGGCC